GAAAGATGAGGTAACCTGCCCAAAGTCCAGAAGCGACGTAGCGCCAGGACTACAAAGGAGCAAACACAGTGCCAGGGGAAGGGGATCTAAGGAGCTGCGGAATTGAACAGCAGGATGTGCACTGCCATGTGGTTCTCCCCTTACAATGGGACGTTTCCTTCTGTTCTCGTCACACCCCAGCCCAGGTCCTGATCACTCCACGGGTCATTATCCCAACAGCATCCCTTCCTCCTCTTCTTGCCTCCCAAGCTACCCAAGATTCCAAAGCCAGATCAATAGTCATCAAACATTGCTTTAACTCACTCCTTTCCAGTTAAAAGCTTTCAAAGAACTAATTCATTTGGACTTTGTCCTATAGGTAGGGCTCTTCGGGGGGGCAGGGGGCAGCGGGGCGGGCACTGGGTCCCACGCCGAGAGGATTTCGTGCCAAGCCACGCACACGGTGCAGCAGGAGCCGGGTCCGCCTCCTCAGCCCCCAGCCCGGCCCCAGACACACCAGCTATCACACCGACCCTGGTCAAATAAACCAATGGGCACGTGGTCGGCCTGCAGAACAGAACCCAAGCGAGCATATGCCAGGAACCTGCCTTCCCGCCAGCCGCTCAAAACCCCACCCGCTGGCCCCGCGCCGCCTCAGACCGGATCCAGCTGGATTCCTCAGGGCGACGCAATCGCCTAACAGAATTCTACCTCTTTCTCAGGCCGCAGCCAATGGCGCGGCCCCTCGGATCCGGAGCCGCCGCGGGCTCTGATTGGCCGATAGAGTTAGCCTGGGGGCGGGAGAAGAGCGACCTCGGGGAAGCGTGTGGTGCGGGGAGGTCGCCCCCGGGCGGCGAAGCAGCCATTATGCAGGCGTGAGTGAAACGAATAAACAAACAAACAAAACCCACTAGCTGGGGCCTCCATTTCTTCCCCGCCCACCTTTCTCCCGCGTGGGGTCTCCCGTTTCCCAATCGCCACGCTTTCCCCGCCTTCGTCAACGCCTGGGTACGTCCCCCTAGCCGCGTGGGCCACGCACGTCCTGGCACTTAACCTCTGCCCGTCCGGCGCGAAGTTAGAGGCCCGGGCGGCGCGGACGGCGCGCACTCCCGGCGGTAGGGAGCTGAGGCAAGGGGCCCGAGCCCAAGCCCGCGGCCGCGGCCCGGCCCACGATGACTTGCTACCGAGGCTTCTTGCTGGGCAGCTGTTGTCGCGTGGCGGGCGGCCGGGCGGCGGCGCTGCGGGGACCGGGTGCGGGAGGCCCCGCCGCGCGGCCCCGGCTGGGCGGTGACGGTGGCGGCCGGCGGCACCTGGGGCAGGGGCAGCCGCGCGAGCTGGCGGGCTGTGGCAGCCGCGCGGACGGCGGCTTCCGCCCCTCCCGGGTGGTGGTGGTGGCCAAAACCACCCGGTACGAGTTCGAGCAGCAGCGGTACCGTTACGCGGAGCTCTCGGAGGAGGACCTGAAGCAGCTGGTGGGTCCTGGCTCGGCCCCGCTTCGCTCCCGAGTAAAACAACGTTTCTTTTGTTTTGATATAGCTTGCATTGAAAGGCTCTAGTTACAGTGGACTTCTTGAACGACATCATATTCACACCAAAAATGTAGAACATATTATAGATAGTTTACGGTAAGTCTATGGGATTGGGTCTTGGGTTGGATAATTTCATATAACCTTTCCTTTTTTATCCTAGGAATGAGGGAATTGAGGTTCGTCTAGTAAAGAGGAGAGAATATGATGAAGAGACTGTTCGATGGGCAGATGCTGTCATAGCTGCAGGAGGTAATAATTTGACAGAAGTAAAGATGTTGGCATTATGTCTTGTATTTTGTCTTATGTTCCTTAGGTGATGGCACAATGCTGCTGGCAGCGAGTAAAGTCTTGGACAGACTTAAACCAGTTATAGGGGTAAACACTGATCCAGAACGGTAAGAAAGAACGTATACATTTTGTTTGATTTTATATCACCAAAAAATTCCTGTTAAAATATAGGTCTGAGGGTCATTTATGCCTGCCCGTTCGATATACACATTCCTTTCCAGAAGCCTTACAGAAGTTCTATCGTGGTGAGTTCAGGTAGGAATTTCTTACGGTTGTTCTTATGTAAGAACATAATTTGCCTTTTCTTCATTTTTCTAAGGTGGTTGTGGAGGCAGAGAATCAGGTTATACCTTGAAGGGACTGGCATAAACCCTGTACCTGTGGACCTTCACGAGCAGCAGCTAAGCTTGAATCAGCACAATAGAGCCCTTAACATTGAAAGAGCTCATGATGAAAGTAGGTGGATTGGGCATCAGATGTGTTTGGGGCTTGGATTTTCTTTGTCTTAAATTACATGCAGGGTCTGAGGCTTCAGGACCCCAACTTCTGCCAGTGAGAGCACTAAATGAAGTCTTCATTGGGGAGAGTCTGTCATCCAGGTACTTTTAAACCTGTGATCTTGAGCATGGAATGTTTTCTTTTCTCCTATTTGTTCTAACCTAGAATGTCTTATTCTTGGGCTGTAGCAGTGGACAATTTAAGAAGAAGTATACCCACTCTAAAGGGACTGTGAGTTTTATTGCTGCCTTAAAAAAATAATTTCAGCAAACAGTTTTATATTCTCAATTCACAGGGCTTCCTACTATGAGATTTCAGTTGATGATGGTCCATGGGAAAAACAGAAGAGTTCAGGGCTCAATTTGTGTACTGGAACAGGATCAAAGGCCTGGTGAGTAACTTGGGATGTTGCTTATCAAGTTTAAAACTAAGAATTATGTGATTTTTGTTTCTAGGTCATTCAATATTAACAGGGTTGCAACTCAGGCTGTAGAAGATGTTTTAAATATTGGTGAGTACCAAAACAGCTATTGGAGTAGTCCCACATACATTTTCCCCCTTTCCTTTTTCAACAGCAAAACGACAAGGAAATTTGAGTCTTCCATTGAACAGAGAATTGGTAGAGAAAGGTCAGTGACAAATGATAATAATCACTAACAGTTATTGAGTGTGCTAATTTTTTTTTCTTTGTAGTAACAAATGAATATAATGAATCACTGCTCTACAGTCCGGAAGAACCAAAAATACTTTTCAGTATTCGAGAACCAATAGCAAATAGAGTTTTCTCAAGCAGTCGTCAGCGTTGTTTCTCCTCAAAGTAAGCATCCTCAATCTGACTTCTGACTGTTTTACTATTTAATGAGATATTTCCTTCTGCCTAGGGTTTGTGTTCGTTCTCGTTGTTGGGATGCCTGTATGGTTGTGGATGGAGGAACTTCTTTTGAGTTTAATGATGGTGCAATTGCTTCGATGATGATCAATAAAGAAGATGAGCTTCGAACTGTGCTTCTTGAACAGTGAAGGATTTCCTCATGACAAATTTTGATTACTGGCGAGAATATTTTTACTTCAGAAACAGACTACCAGTCGTAAAGTGACATTTTTTGGTTATTGTTGAGACTGCTTGCCCGTGGGCTCAGAAGTGAGATTTGCATTATTCTTCTGTTGGATTCTGATAGAAAAAAAGACATTCACTGTATAAGAAAATGGATGGACTGAACCAATTAGAATTGATACCAGTGAAATTTTTATATTGCTTACAATTGGTAACCAAGAGTGCTGATACCTTTTTAAATTTAGAGGGGCAGGCTTAAATAAAGGACTAAATATTTAGGATTTGAAACTTAACTGTATAAGTGTGTTTTCCTTCCCTTTCCTCCTAATTGTGGGATTGTCAGAACTGAACACATATCATTTGATTAGTGCATATTTTTTATAGTACCTGAAAACCAAGATTTTGAAAAAATTTTCAAGACAGAGAATTTTGATAAATCCTGACATTGACCTAATTGACATAGGTAAATATGTTTGTATATGTGCTAATAATTTTCTAATTTCGGAACACGATGATGTTATGACTATTGATTTAAAAATTTCAAATAATAATTTTTGAAATTATAGATGAATGCTTTCATTTGAGTTTCATTCTGTAATTCAGCAGTTCTGGGTGAAATACAGATAGCAAAACAAATCATGATGCTGTTACAAATGTATTAGTTATCCAATAAGTGTTTTAAGTCAATTTTTTTAAAATGATATGAGTCTTACAGGTTTCTTCCATCTTTAAAATGCTCAAACATGGATTCAGGGACTAAAAGGATGAACTGATTAGACATTTTCTATTAGGAGTTTGGTAAAATATTGTAAAAATATCTTCACCTGTGTTAGGAGTATTATCAGAAAGAATGGATTCTTTAATAAATATGTAAAACACAGTAGTTTTGGAATTGCCTTCCTTAGTATTGTGGTTTTCACCTAGCTTATATTCCAAGATTTACAGAATAGCTTTTAGGATAAGATGTTAGGACTTTTTTTTTTTCCCCATGAGAATTCCTTTATTTTTGGAGGAAATTATTATCTAATTATTGATCTACTTATAAGTAATCCTAGAATTTTTGCCAAAAGATCCTGTCGTTGCATAATCAAACAGTTGGTATTCTCGTGCCGTTGTTCAAAGTCATGTGTTTCTTTCATTTGGTGCTGAAAATTTCTGTTCAATCATTGACAAATATTTATTGAACACCCACTCTGTGCCATGTAAAACTATGTCAGGTGCTGGATATGTTGATGAATGAAACAGACTCTATCCTTATACAATTTGAGTCTTGTGGGCTCAGAAGTAAATTCTGTGAAAGCTGGACGGATAGTCGAATTGAGTGCTCTTAGTTTTGCCAATATTTAACATGTTGTTCTTATCAATTTTTTAAAATAAATGTTAATGTACAAAGTTAATCTAGGTTTTGATGTATATCCAGAGAATCAATTTTTCTTAAAGTATCTGCGTAGACATTCATAGCAAAGAATTTATGACATATCAGATAGAAATACATTAAAATGTAGTGTTTTCCCAGAGATTGATCTGGCTTTTTTTTTTTGATATACATAAGATACCACTTTATAAAGAAGCTCCATACTATAGAACCTCCCCTAACAGGCTTAAAATACCTTCTTTTTTTTTTTTTTTTTTTTTGAGAACGGAGTCTTGCTTTGTCACCCAGGCTGGACTGCAGTGGCATGATCTCGGCTCTGCAACCTCCATCTCCCAGGTTCAAGCGATTCTCCTGCCTCAGCCTCCCAAGTAGCTGGGATTACAGGCAGGCACCACTATGCCTGGCTAATTTTTTGTATTTTTAGTAGATATGGGGATTCACCATGTTGGTCAGGCTGGTCTCGAACTCCTGACCTTGTGATCTGCCTGCCTCGGCCTCCCAGTATTGGGATTACAGGCATGAGCCACCATGCCCGGCCTTAAAATGCCTTCTTAAAGGAAAAATGCCAACTCCATCCTTAATCTCAAGGAAATCTGATTGTCCAAATAGATCTGTTAATATGTAACATATTAATAGGTAACTTGCTGTGTAAAATTATAAGCCATATTTTAAAAGGTTTTAAAAATACTTATTGTGCTCCATTTGTGATATAATTTCTAACATTTCTGCTCTGTGATGGGGGTTTATTTGTAAGAATAAGAGGCAAAGGAATGTTAGCATAGCAAAAATGTGTTTGAATGAGTTAACCTTTTAATCGCAACCCTATGTGAATAAAATTACTCCACTGTTACCTCTTCTTTTTAACATTTCTTATTTCCCTCTCAAGGGGTCATTATTTGAAAACTAGTTTTCACAAAATGTTATGTTTCAGAAGTGTTTCCCCACTGCTGTGTATTATTATTCTGTGCCCTGTTGACTTCATTCACTGTTAACATTTGACATAGAATGATTAGTTATTAAATCAGGGTGAAGTGCTTACCTGGTCAGTGTAGGCTCTTCAGATAATTTTGACTTAATATTTTTGATACTCCTTGTGCATTTACATTCATGGCCCCTGTACATTAAATCATATTACATGTTTTACTACATTGATTTCACTTTTTAATAAGCAGAAAGAG